CCCCACCCTTCAATGTTCAGAGAGGGGCGATTGCCCCAGATTTTATTTAATTGTCAGAGTTTAGGAGGGAGCAATTCACTCTTCCCTACTTCCACTCCATCTTCTCAATCCTACATTTCCATCACTTTTAATTTTATTCTGCCTTGCCTCTTTTTTTATATTTTACATCTTATTTTTGAAATTGTCATTACCATGCCTTGTTTTAAGAGTACACAAGCTCATTATAGTAAAGAGTTTTGGGTGATAACATTTTCTGAAATAAGGGTGAAGAAATATCCTCCCATGTCACAACCGTTGGGAGGGCGGGGGTAGGGATGTTGGAAGGCACGGTCCCTGCGGCTTTCAAGGACAAGACAATTAAGTGTTCCGGTGCTTTTCTGAGGCAGAACATTGAGCATCTATTTATGGTGACTGTGACAGTGGAGGTGATTGGTAAATTCACCGCAGGCCAATAACCTTGCCAGCAGCCATGAGGAGTGGCAAAGAATTCTGCAGAAGAGCAAGTCCTAAGCACACAAAACAGCTCGGAAAGTGAAAGCGTCGCTGAAGTGCGGAAGCCTCGCATTTCCTGGGTCCTCTTCTTCCTTCCTTTGCCGTCTCCTGCCCTCCCGTTCTCCCCCTTCCTCTGTGGCTCAGGCAGGACAGACCCCAACTCCCAGCTTCCCTGGCCTCCGCGGGTTCGGAGACTGGGACCCCCGGGCCAGGAGTGCTGGGGGGCGCGGTCGGCCAGCCCCGGCTTCCTTCATGGAGCGGCGGAGCTCCACCTCCTCCTCCGCACTGCACTTCTCACATCCTCAGCATCGCGTCCACGAGGCCGCCCGCCCCGCCTCAGAACCGTAACCTCCAGGAGCTGGGTTGAGGAAGGCGCGGAGGACAGGAACCCCAGCGCCGGCAGCTAAGCCTCCAGACGGAGCCCGCCCCTCCGGCCGGTTCCTGCCTCCAATTGGCCCGCGAGCCCGTCCGTCTCCACCGTGGGCCACGCCTTCCGGGCCCCGCGGCTGGCCGGCTCCTCGCGCCCTCCCCTCTCTCGGCCGCTCTTCGGGCCGCCTCTGCGTGTGGGGCCGCCCGCGCCAGTGTGAGCCTGAGCTGACGGCGGCTCCGGGAGGCTCGCAGAAGGGGAGGGCCGGGCGGCGCGGGAGCTGAGCATCGCCAGGGCGGGCGGCAGGGCGCGGCCTCTCCGCCGGGTGTACCACCTGTCGCGGCGCGAGACCTCTGGTAAGGCCCGGCGCGGTGGGGCCCGGGCGGGGCTTCAGTGGTTTATTTGCTTTGTTTTTCTCAGGTGAAAGAAAAGATGTTGTCCCGGTTAAGAGTAGTTTCCACCACTTGTACTTTGGCATGTCGACATTTGCACATAAAAGAAAAAGGCAAGCCACTTATGCTGAACCCAAGAACAAACAAGGTTAGTAACATTAATATCAATGTACATTTTCTTAATTTTTAATCCTTTTATTTCTCCTCTTTAGGGAATGGCATTTACTTTACAAGAACGACAAATGCTTGGTCTTCAAGGACTTCTACCTCCCAAAATAGAGACACAAGATATTCAAGCCTTACGATTTCATAGAAACTTGAAGAAAATGACTAGCCCTTTGGAAAAGTAAGAGTTGCTTAGATGTTTCTTTTTTTATTACTTAGACATTATTTACTGTGCTTCATTTCAGATATATCTACATAATGGGAATACAAGAAAGAAATGAGAAATTGTTTTATAGAATACTGCAAGATGACATTGAGAGTTTAATGCCAATTGTATATACACCGACGGTTGGTCTTGCCTGCTCCCAGTATGGACACATCTTTAGAAGACCTAAGTAAGGCTTGTTTAAAAAAAAGCTTGTAAATGTGAAATGCAAAGGTGTTTTTGTTCTGTTGCAGGGGATTATTTATTTCGATCTCAGACAGAGGTCATGTTAGATCAATTGTGGATAACTGGCCAGAAAATCATGTTAAGGTACTAATAGCACAACCCTCCTTTTCACAATGCAACTTTTAATTTGCATTTTTTTGTGATTAAGGCTGTTGTAGTGACTGATGGAGAGAGAATTCTGGGTCTTGGAGATCTGGGTGTCTATGGAATGGGAATTCCAGTAGGAAAACTTTGTTTGTATACAGCTTGTGCAGGAATACGGCCTGATAGATGCCTGCCAGTGTGTATTGATGTGGGAACTGATAATATCGTGAGTAACATCATTTTCCCCCTTTATCTTCCTATTTTATTTTTACATTTGGTTTATTTTGTAGGCACTCTTAAAAGACCCATTTTACATGGGCTTGTACCAGAAACGAGATCGCACACAACAGTATGATGACCTGATTGATGAGTTTATGAAAGCTATTACTGACAGGTATTTTTTAAAAGTTTGAGTATATGAAAGCAAACACAACTATTGTGGGTTTTGCTGTTTTTAGATATGGCCGGAACACACTCATTCAGTTCGAAGACTTTGGAAATCATAATGCATTCAGGTTCTTGAGAAAGTACCGAGAAAAATATTGTACTTTCAATGATGATATTCAAGGTAAAGCAAAAAAACTTCAGGGTTTTGATTCCTTTATTTGTAAAAATCTTTGTTTTTCTTACAGGGACAGCTGCAGTAGCTCTAGCAGGTCTTCTTGCAGCACAAAAAGTTATTAGTAAACCAATCTCCGAACACAAAATCTTATTCCTTGGAGCAGGAGAGGTAAGTTTTGAAGGCTTTTTGAAACTTAAGCCGTATATATTAAAATTTATGTTTTGTTGAACAGGCTGCTCTTGGAATTGCAAATCTTATAGTTATGTCTATGGTAGAAAATGGCCTGTCAGAACAAGAGGCACAAAAGAAAATCTGGATGTTTGACAAGTATGGTTTATTAGTTAAGGTAAGGTATTTAAAATTTGGAGAAGCAAAAGAAAAAAAATACTGTATTTTATCTCAAAATTTAGGGACGGAAAGCAAAAATAGATAGTTATCAGGAACCATTTACTCACTCAGCCCCAGAGAGCATACCTGATACTTTTGAAGATGCAGTGAATATACTGAAGCCTTCAACTATAATTGGTAGGTAAAGTTTTTCTGATAAATAATTTTACAAGTTGCTGTTTTTCCCCCTTACTTATTACAGGAGTTGCAGGTGCTGGCCGTCTTTTCACTCCTGATGTAATCAGAGCCATGGCCTCTATCAATGAAAGGCCTGTAATATTTGCATTAAGTAATCCTACAGCACAGGCAGAGTGCACGGCTGAAGAAGCATATACACTTACAGAGGTATTAATAATCACATGAATTGATATGTATATACAAAATTGAAGTTATTTCATTTTATTAACAGGGCAGGTGTTTGTTTGCCAGTGGCAGTCCATTTGGGCCAGTGAAACTTACAGATGGGCGAGTCTTTACACCAGGTCAAGGAAACAATGTTTATATTTTTCCAGGTAAATGCCACCATTATTTATGTTATAGAGCAACCATACTAGTAAACTTTAAAATGTGTTCTAGGTGTGGCTTTAGCTGTTATTCTCTGTAACACCCGGCATATTAGTGACAGTGTTTTCCTAGAAGCTGCAAAGGTAAATGTTTTAAATGTTGTTTATTTTATAAAAAACAAAAGCAAAATGCTGTTTTTCTCTTCAGGCCCTGACAAGCCAATTGACAGATGAAGAGCTAGCCCAAGGGAGACTTTACCCACCGCTTGCTAATATTCAGGAAGTTTCTATTAACATTGCTATTAAAGTAAGTAATAACTTAAACTTCTTCACATTAATGAGCCTACACAATAACCTTACTTATTTTTCAGGTTACAGAATACCTATATGCTAATAAAATGGCTTTCCGATACCCAGAACCTGAAGACAAGGCCAAATATGTTAAAGAAAGAACATGGCGGAGTGAATATGATTCCCTGCTGCCAGATGTGTATGAATGGCCAGAATCTGCATCAAGCCCTCCTGTGATAACAGAATAGAAGCACTCCCCTGATAAATACTTTCTGTGCTCCAGGGAACCCCTTTTTTCAGACAAGAAGAGATAATGTCTTCAGTTTTATGGTGTTTTCTGTGTTTTGTTCTCCCTGACCACTTTGGTTGATGTATTTTTTCCATGCGTCTCCACATCTGTTGGGGTAGACGTGTTGATTGATTGCATTGCCCACCAGCACCCTACAGTCAGATAGTTGTGATGCTTTAATTCTAACATACAGCCCGTACCACATCCAGGAGATGTAAAAAGTGTGTTTGTGAATGTCTTCACTTGTACTCTAATTCAGACTTGCCAAAGTATTTGCTATTTACTATTATGGGTAATACTCTTCTCTGGCCTAGTTCTTACAGAGCTACTAAAATAGAAATTTACTTTTATGGATAGAAGTACAGAATTTTGAGAAGAAACTAAATTTTCACCAAATTTTAAGGAAAAATTGTCATTATCTAAAAATGTTCTTATATATCTGCTTCATCTTACCTTCATACTCTGAAATTCCCTATAGCAGACAGAGCTAGGGAAATATTAAAAATTTACCCTATTTATTTTCTGGAACTAAATCAAGCCTTAACTATAACATTATGAGAGTAATGGGAACTACTGCTGGCTTTAAGTAAATAAAAGTCATTGTTTTCAACAGTGTATAAAAATCATAGTGTAACCTTTTTATTTAATAAATATCTTACATTTAATTGCTTCAGTTATGCTATCTTATTGCCCAACTAGAAATTTAGATTTGCTTATGAAAAACACATATTTTTGTTACTTCTAGATGATTCTAGGAGGGAGTATAAGATACCTAATCATATGGGAACATCACGTGACTTTTTAAATCTAAATTAGTCATGCTTCACATCAAAATGAGTCATATTTAACTGGAGAAACTATGCCCTTATTCCAGAACTGATGCTCTTTATTGCTTGAGATAATTTTGGAATGTTACTATGATACTGTTTCTTTGAATATCATTAGTAGTGACAACTCTTTCTCCATTGAAGGCAGACTTAATTTTTTTAAACCACCAACATTAATTTAGAGCTAAATGGGGATGAATAAGGTTGGTGTTCATCTGGGAAATGCCTTTTTTAATCCCAGTAAAATGGGTAATAATGGCTATCCAGAACAGTTTTCTTGTGTGGCTTGCATATTGAAGAATTCTAAAGGAAAATATATCTGCCTACCATGCTTGCTCTTAGGGAAGAAAACTTAAATGCTCATTCTAGGATAGTAACAACAACAGATAATTCATCGATAATATGAGCATGCACAGTATTTGATATTGCTCTGTAGGAAAAAAGAGACTTCATTTTTTTCATCTTCTGCCTATGAATACAAATTGATTCTTTTTTTTTTTTTTTTTTTTTGAGACAGAGTCTCACTCTGTTACCAGGCTGGAGTGCAGTGGTGTGATCTCAGCTCACTGCAACCTCTGCCTCCCAGGTTCAAGCAGTTCTCCTGCCTCAGCCTCCCAAGTAGCTGGGACTACAGGTACACGCCACCACGCCCAGCTAATTTTTGTATTTTTAGTAGAGACGGGATTTCACCATGTTGGCCAGGAGGGTCTCGATTTCCTGACCTCGCGATCCGCCCACCTCAGCCTTCCAAAGTGCTGGGATTACAGGCGTGAGCCACCGCACCCAGCCAATTTTTTTTTTTTTTTTTTTTGAGACAGAGTCTCGCTTTTGTCGCCCAGTCTGGAGTGTAGTGGCATGATCTCTGCAACCTCTGCCTCCTCGGTTCAGGCGATTCTTCTGCCTTAGCCTCCCAAGTAGCTGGGATTACAGGCACCGGCCACCACACCCAGCTAATTTTTGTATTTTTAGTAGAGATGGGGTTTCACCATGTTGGCCAGGCTGGTCTCAAAATCCTGACTTCAGGTGATCCACCCACTTTGGCCTCCCAAAGTGCTGGGATTACAGGCGTGAGCCACCACACCTGGTCCAATTCATCATAATTCTGAATATAATTTAATAATTTTAAAATGGTCGCAATGGCATTGCCATTTGGAGTATGGGAAAATGCAGTTGGTTAATTCATTGAACAGATTAGTAAAGTCAGAAGTCTTTTTCATAACATACGGTCACAATTCCTTTCTTTTAATTAAAGACAAAAGGTTTATGGGTTTTGGTTTGTTTGTTTTAGATATGGGGTTTTGCTATGTCACCCTTGCTGGAGGGCGGTGGCTGTTCACAGGCGTGGGTCATAGAGCACTGCAGCCTGGAACTCCTGGGTTCAAGCTCTCCTCCTGCCTCAGCCTCCTGAGCAGCTTGGACTAAAGGTGTGCACCACCGCACCTGGCTGAGAGGCTTCTGTTTTTCATGTTCCCTTTATCAAAACAAAATCACGCCTAAACATACTCTCTGTGTGAAATCTTGATTTTAGTTCAACCTAAGAAATATAATAAATATAAACCTGTTTCTTGCTTAGTGTTTATTGAAGGCAGGAACGTATGCTGAATTAAAGTAATTTTACTACGAAGTTTGCTTATTAAGTATGCCTGGTACAGTCTTCATGGAAGTTATTAAGTATTTTAAGGAAAAAAATAGGCTAAATGGCATATAGCCTGCTTAAATAAAATAATTCTATTTTTTTAAAAAGCTCCCAATTGTCATTGTTATTTACCAGTCAATCTTTCAACAAGTATCAATTATTGGATGTAAATTAAAGTAAAATTGCTTAATATTTAAGCTAAGAATACAGGAAGGACTATGAGCATTGAGGAAATCGGGGGAGGCCAGAATGGCATCAAGCTGGAAAAGAAATTAAAACATTACCTTCGATGAGACTTTACCTAGCAAGAAGGTAATTATTTTGAATAACAGCAATAGAGAATCTTTTATTTTGAATTGAGAAGAAATTCTGATGATTAGAGTGTCAGTAAGTAGTAGGAAAAGGTAAGAATACATGTGTTTCTAATCTCCCACCACCACCTGTTGTATGGAACAAATTGGATTACTAGCAAGGGTAAGGTTTATTGACAATGAGAAGTTTTAGTCCAAGATTTTAGTTAAAATATTTTAAAATTTTTTGATTCATAACCAAGAAGTTGCCTCAGATCACTGTGAAGCTTTAAAATGCAGGTGCCTTTGCTCCTCCTCCCTCCAGGCCCCCGGGGGCAGAGCCCTGGCTGGTGTCTCTTCAGGAGGACCCCTGACACACCGATTCTGCCCTCACAATCACTGCCTTAAAGCAGGCAGCAGAATCTTTTGGAGAACTAACAAGATTCTGATGCTGATGCATAGGGCCTGGGGTGGGGCCTCAGATTCTGCTTTTTTTTTTTTTTTTTTTTTTTTTTTTAAACAGGGTCTCTTTCTTTTTCCTTTCTCACTCAGGCTGCAGTGAGTGGCGTGATCTTGGCTCACTGCAACCTCCACTTCCTGGGCTCAAACGATCCTCCCGCCTCAGCCTCCTGAGTAGCTGGGACTATAGGCGCAAGTCTATGCAACCACCCAGCTAATTTTTGTATTTTTAGAAGAGTGGGGGTTTTGCCACGTTGCCTGGGCTGGTCTCGAACTCCTGACCTCAAGTGATCCAACCACCTCAGCCTCCCAAAGTGCTGGAATTACAGGCATGAGCCACTGCACCCAGCCAAGAATGTCCACTTCTGACAAGCTCCCAGGTGATGCCTATGCTGCTGGTACAGTGAACAACATGCTGAGAGGCATTGCTCCAGGATACTGCATGTAGTGAGCAGTTCTTTAGCGTTTATGTGTCATATACTTCAAGTTACATGAAAAAGATCAACTGAAATTATGTTCTTACACAGAATAGTTTTCATCTAGTTTTATTATGTTTTTACAGGCTGTTTACAAGAACAAAAATAGAGAATTTTTGAACATATTTTTCTGAAAACATAAAAACTAGAGTACTCTTTAATTCTAAATTATAGATTTGTAGCATACTTAGTAAACTTAGTAACCAATTTTCATTTGTAAAAGATTAGCTATCAAATGGACATTTATTTCTCTTAGTTTTCTTATGACATGACTTGCCTTATATCCTTTGTCCTTTTTCTGTAACTTGTCAGCCTCTGGAGAAATAGGATTTTACATTTTTGCAAATGAGTTGCCAATGAATTAAGATCAAAACGTCATTATTAAGGAGTATGAAGCATTATTTACTGGCTCTCAGATAACAGAAAACCCAAAAGGGATGGTGGCGGAGTGAAGAAAGCCTTGCCTTGGGAAAAATACTTCAAATGCTCCCATAGTTTTTTTTCCTCAAGCCCAGTCAGTATCCTTCAAGGATAACTTTTTCATACCTTTTTTTTGGTTTGTTTGTTTCTGCTAGCTTTATGACAGAGGTTATAATATTCTTTTCTCCTCTCTTCTTTGACGTGTTACGTTGTCTTTTTTTTTTTTTTTTTAACTTCTTCATACTCTTAAAAAGCTCCAGAATGGCCAGGCGCAGTGGCTCACGCCTATAATCCCAGCACTTTGGGAGGCCAAGGCAGGCGGATCACGAGGTCAGGAGATCAAGACCATCCTGGCTGACACGGTGAAACCCTGTCTCTACTAAAAATACAAAAACTTAGCCAGGCGTGGTGGCGGGCGCCTGTAGTCCCAGGTACTCGGGAGTCTGAGGAGTGAACCCGGGAGGTGGAGGTTGCAGTGAGCTGAGATCGCACCGCTGCACTCCAGCCTGGGCGACAGAGTGAGCCTCCATCTCAAAAAAAAAAAAAAAAAAAAAAAAAAAAAAAAAAAAATCTCCAGGGTTCTGTTGAATTCACCAAAATGGGGTCAGCTCTGGTGAGCCTATGTAATACTCGAGAACATTAATATAAACCCATAGCTCTTTACTGGGCTTCCATTTAAAGGGAAGTCCTAAGAATGAAATGGCACCAGCATCCTGTTTCCATCCAAGACAAGACCACACGTGTTCAGGTGCCATGTATTCATATAGCTCTCAACTGATTGGTGATTTGCACTTTGTGCATCTAATTATTAAAATGAAACTCTCTACAGGTGAGCTGAAGTAACATACTTCATATTTAAAAAGTTCACAGCAATTTGACCATAGAAAACTTTCTCATCTGAAATCAGGGTAAGTTTTTTTAATGTAAGCAGAGAAAAAAATAAAGCAGTGTTTTATTTCAAATTTCAGTAAGTTCAGGTGGGCCTAATTAAGACATGACTATTATTACAAATCCTATTCTTGCCAGAAGTTACTTAGATAGATTAGTGATTAGATTTTAAAAACATTATTTTCCTTTCTTGAATAAGGAAAATTGTGCATCTCAAAGAGAAAAGTAAATATGGAAATATGTTCATAGTTCAGTTGCATAAAATAGACACATTAAGTCAAGTGATTTGAATGCTTAGTGTCTTTTGGTAAACAGCATTTTGTCAACAAACTTTTCATATGGCTATAGAATCTTGTTTTTTCCAAATAAAAACTTTGCAATTGGGAGTTATTCCTCCATTCAGCACACTTTTTAATGTTAAGACTAGGGGAAACTTGTGGGTATATATTCAGTGGTTTTCAGGATTTTCTTTTATGTTCTAGAAAAGTAATTTTTCCTTTCCTAGTTTTAAGTATATATTCAAGCAAATCGTTGATTCCTATACAGCCATTGGATTATCACCAACACATTTGGTATATACAGTGGGCCGATAATGACAAACTAAAGTTTGTGGTTAATACCTACTCTATACCAGACACTGTTCTAAGGATCCGACATATTTAATCCTCTGTTTACCCTCTGTTTCTGTGCCTGATTTACAGACAGAGACAGAGGCACAGAGAGGTTAAATGACTTGTCAAAGGTCTTATGATGTGTGGCAGAGCCTGGGTTTTTAGCTCAAACCCCTCTCAGTGAAGAAAGCCTTCTGTGTAGGCAATTTCATCTAATACCTTCATGAATTGTTACTTCAGATGAGAATTCTCACTTATTCTTTTTTTTTTTTTTTTTTCTTTTCTTTGAGACAGCCTTGCTCTGTCTCCCAGGCTGGAGTGCAGTGGCGCAATCTCAGCTCACTGCAAGCTCCGCCTCCCGGGTTATGCCATTCTCCTGCCTCAGCCTTCCGAGTAGCTCGGACTACAGGCGCCCGCCACCTCGCCCAGCTAATTTTTTGTATTTTTAGTAGAGACGGGGTTTCACCGTGTTAGCCAGGATGGTCTCGATCTCCTGACCTCATGATCCACCCGCCTCGGCCTCCCAAAGTGCTGGGATTACAGGCGTGAGCCACCGCGCCCGGCCTCACTTAGTCTTTTACCAGTTCATCTGATTTTTACTTTGTTCCCATTTATAATTCAAATATAATATAAACGTCTTATTCATTTAGTCTTCAGCATTTTAAGTATTCGACACGAACATTAAAGATTTGGTGTTGAATTTAATAAATTACACCAAAAAGTCTCAGTAGCCAATTCACTAACATCTTTTGATTTGGTAATCTTCACAGAATCAACAACTGTTAACACTTCTGTGCAAATAAATTTCAGTTGTGCTTATATATTATAATATTCACTTTAGGAATCCACCTGTCAATTTGCAATTCAATTATAAGGTATATTTTAAGTGATATCTATGTATTGTATACACATATTCCATTGAAAGGTGAGAATAATTAGAAAGTAGTAATATAAAAATGTGTATGAAATAAGAACTTTCTTAAAAGACCTAGTTTAGCTAAATATATGACAATATAAAATGTCTGCCCAATGTTTTATTATACTTTGTCTAATGACCTTTAAATTTAACTGAAATTAAAACCGTACTTTTGCAGTTGATATTTTTGTGTTCCCTTTGTTAACATACCAAGCACTAATTATTGACTTCAAGGAAGCCACGTATTGCAAGTCATTGCTTAGCCTTTCACATCTGAGTGTTGATAAGATGACGGAATGGGTAGTCTTGTAGTAATTGCTTATGGGAATGCTAGTTTAAGAGGAATGCCTTGTATAGAACATATTATACCAGATTGACTTGTTAAAAATGGTTCCAAGAATCAGTCTAAAAACTTCAGAATTATGTGAATTATTTTTTCTCTGTTGTGATATGTTGTAATGAGATGTGTGTTCTTATATTTTCTTAGTAAAATTTTCTTAAGCATAAAATGCTTTATGATCTTGTTTTTAAAGGCTCTGTG